AATTTTAATTATCATCCTAGAGTACAAATATCTATTTTCCTGTTTTAATTTCTCAAGATTTTGTCAAGACCTAATTTCAAATTAATGTTAAAGACATTTGCTTAGCGGCTTACCAACAACGCGACAAGACACATTTTACACAGTCTCCTCATACACTCCTTCCCTGCTGAGCCAGCCACCTTTCCCAGTAAAGAAGGTAAAGAAGATATAAAAATGATTCATTCTGCTGTTAGTGTCAGTCTTTTGCTCAACTCCCATTTCCCCCAAGTATTTAGATTTTTTTTTTCTTTAAGAAAATAAATGCCAGCTGGGCATAGTGGCTCATGCCTGTAATCTTAGCACTCTTTGGGAGTCCAAGGTGGGAGGGTCGCTTGAGCCCTGGAGATTGAGGTTGCAGCGAGCTGGGATTATGCCACTGCATTCTAGCCAAACAGACAGAGCGAGATCTTGTCTCAAGATTAAAAAAAAAAAAAAAAAAAAAAAGCCAACCACTTACGTTTACAGAATTAAAATTGCAGCCTGCCGCTGACAACCTGAGAAAAAGAGACAAAGTCAGTGGAATAGCCCTTGTTATTTATGCAAGTCCGCATACAGCTAGCCCTGGAGTTCCTGGAGAGCAAGGAACCTCTGTCCCAAACTTGACTCAGAGCTTCCAAAGTTGGTGTATTTCAACAAGTAAGCATTCCATTGAGCCAACAATTTGGTAGGCTACCAGCGGCTCTGGAGCGCCTGTTGATGATGACAGTTTTTGTGGGGGCATCTCAATATGACACACAATTGACACTGACCAGAAACACAGCGCCAAGGACACTCTAGTCCTAGCCATGAAATGTTATGATTCCAGGTTTTCAGGACAGAGCAGAGTCCACTTCTCATCTCCAGTATCCGTAAAAATTTGTCCAAAATGTAACTAAGAAAACACAATGATATTAGTTACTTCTGCTCCCCGTCACCCTCAACCCCACTGATTACGAGATGGGAACTCACACAAAACTTTGAGACAAAAGAGCAACAAGTTTGCTTTATTGTTTGCTTGTTTTGTTCCGGAGTCGGGGCCGGGAGGGAGTGCAGGAGGAGGGATCCAAGCTTCCAAGCCTCTGCTCCGCTCTCCTTCTATCCAGTTGGTCTTTAGGGCACTGAAGGAAACTCTTCTTCAGAAATAACCTTTTAACTTTTCTTCTGTCAGCTGCCTGCCAATCACGGAGCCAGAGGCTGAGGGGAGGCTTTGAGCCGGTCTGCGAGTCCGGAAGGCAAAGATCGCGAAGCTTGGCGCTCCAGAACGCTCAGGGGGCAGGTGACACAGTCGTGGGTTCCCCGGCGGGCGCTCAGGCCCGCGATTCCTCTCCTCTTGTCTATAGGTAGCGCTGGTGGATTGGAATCTTGAAGCAGGTGTACAGTGTAAAGCTGCCCTGGATGAGCAGTTTGAACCTCAGAAGACTCTGTTCATCCAGTGCGATGTGGCTGACCAGCAACAACTGAGAGGTAAGACAGGGGAATCAATCTGTCAACTGGGAAATGTATCACTAATATCTTGTTTTATAATTAGACACTTTTAGAAAAGTTGTAGACCACTTTGGAAGACTGGACATTTTGGTCAATAATGCTGGAGTGAATAATGAGAAAAACTGGGAAAAAACTCTGCAAATTAATTTGGTGAGTTATCTTAGCTATATTTCTTGTCTATATATTCCTTTTCTCACTTATGCCTCTGGATTAGGTTTCTGTTATCAGTGGAACCTATCTTGGTTTGGATTACATGAGTAAGCAAAATGGAGGTGAAGGCGGCATCATTATCAATATGTCATCTTTAGCAGGTAAGGGCAATTATTACATTAAATGTAACATTAAGCATTTAAATGTTATATTTGTCTGTTTCAGGACTCATGCCCGTTGCACAGCAGCCGGTTTATTGTGCTTCAAAGCATGGCATAGTTGGATTCACACGCTCAGCAGCGGTGAGGCTACAACAACCGTCATATCTCATTTTACTGCTGAAACCTACAACCTTCTAATTGGCAGTTGGCTGCTAATCTTATGAACAGTGGTGTGAGACTGAATGCCATTTGTCCAGGCTTTGTTAACACAGCCATCCTTGAATCAATTGAAAAAGAAGAAAACATGGGACAATATATAGAATATAAGGATCATATCAAGGATATGATTAAATACTATGGAATTTTGGAGTAAGTAAAACTATGTCTATTTTCTTTTAAATTCGTTTCAAAATACTGTTTTCTTTATTTTTAGCCCACCATTGATTGCCAATGGATTGATAACACTCATTGAAGATGATGCTTTAAATGGTGCTATTATGAAGATCACAACTTCTAAGGGAATTCATTTTCAAGACTATGATACAACTCCATTTCAAGCAAAAACCCAATGAACAGCTTATGTGTTAGCCATAGCTGAAAATAAGCACAAATAGCTTATATTCAGATCCTATCTTCATTTGAATATAGCTTTTAAATGAAATGTTACAGTTTGAAGTTTTCCTTCATGCACTTGGTGATAAACGTTTTCTAAATTTTTAGTTAAGTATATGGATAAAAAGTTATGAACTATTAAAAATGTGATGTGGACCAAAGGCTAGGTTGTAATCTTGATAGTCTAAAAAATGATCAAAACAAATGATTTTCAAGGAATATTCAATATTCTGCCTTTCAGAAAGTGTATTTATATCTGTGCTTCATAAATATTAATGTTCTTCAGAACATCATTTTAAAGGAGATACTTGAATTGTTATTTAAATCAAACCAGATGTAAAACACTCACATACAAGTTCATACTTTAAAAGAGGAAAGCTACTTAACAATGACAAATATTTCACAATAATAATTTTTACTTATATACCATCTTTCAACTGAACATTTCAGTTCTTCCAAGAGCTTCTTAGAGTAGTATATTTTGGGGGCAGTCAAGGAATAAACTACAGTGTAAACATATCCCAGATGAAAACTGCTGTATGGAAAAATGACAGAAAGTAACTGATTGACACTGTTGATTCACAGTTCAGCCTCCTATCTGGGAAAGACATTTCTTTCCTCTGCTCACTTTAAGAACTTTTACCGACTCCAAAAATCTCAGGAATTAAACTTTTAACAGTTACAGCAATAAAGAATAGTTAGTACTCCAAAAATATTATATTTAAGATGCTCAACAAGAAAAAAATGCAAATGTAATATTTTTTTCAAATTACTTCTTTATTGACTTGTCCAAATTTCAAAAGTGCCTACCCTTCAATAAAACTTTTTTATTCTGATCTCCATAAATTACTTAGTCTTCTATGTATAGCTATCAAGGAAATAAAACCAATTTTGCCACAGCCACAACTGTAAATGTTTTTGTACCCATGCTGAAACTCATAACAACACAGACATAAAAATAGCTGTGAGGTTTTGCTTTTTTTGTTGTCAGCTATCTTAAGAATCATTAAATACACCTGCTTTGGGTAAAACTCTTTGCAAGCAGTAATTAACACTAGTAACAGTGAAAGCACAAGATTTCCAAATCAGTCGTTTTCTCAAAAAAATATCGTATAAGTGACTCATCCTGTCTGCTAACTCCAGACCTCCCAGCTTGAAGCCAAATCTTTCCATGTGAGATTGATATGGATTTCCTAGAAGTACTGGAATGTTGTCATATCTTGCCCTATTTTAATTCTGCTATAGAAAACAATTGCCTTCACTTTTAAGGAGTAATTTGAATATTAATAACTCTGGTCTAGATTTTCATATAATGTATTAAAGACAAAGTAGTGAACATCAATGAACATCTGATAGAGATAAACTGTAATCAGGCATAAGCTTGTTTGTATGTTCTGGCAGTGACTAATCAGTAAATGATGTCGGTTTGCCCAGTATCACTTATCTTCTGTATTTTTCCTCTGTCGTGTAAATAGTATAACCTTTTCATTTATGGACAATTTTTTGGACTAGTAGCCTTCAATATACATTCTGCTTTGAATTAATTTTTTCAAATCAATAAATTATGTAGACATTTAAAATCAAATATCAAGTAGAATTGAAAAATGTGAGTTACATAAGTTAAAAACTTACTTTAAATCTTACCTTCTATAGGTAGCTCTAAATAAATTCATATGGTTATATGGCATCTCTGGTGTATACTGATTGAGAAAATAATTAAACTGAAGTTAGGGGAGGGGGACCTTGGTTTCTTGTATTTTTCAGTGAATAT